ATATAGGATGGATGAAGGATATGAAAAACAGATGAATCTTATCTAGCACAATGCCTATTCCCACTATGGTCATTCTCAATAATCAGATTATTGGTCATAGATGGGAATTTAGAGATCATGCAGTACAAACTTATTTGTGTAAGTAAAAAAAAACGAAGCTCAGGGTCGATAAGTGACTTGCCCAACAGTGAAAGAGTCTTATCTGGAATCCAGGTATCTAGACCCACTCAGTCCATGAGTTCTCCCACGGGTTTACACGAACGCGCCACATTAATGAAGGCAAGGGACTGACAAACTACGAAGGCGTGTTTTCATCTACTCTGTCCCATCCTGTGTGTCAACCTTATTTATGTTATTTCAAGTTAGACATCACCTAAATACAGCCCACAGTTTACGAAATCTGTCAAAAGCATCGTAGAAACAGAAAGCGAAGGAGGACTATCGTATGAGTACCGCTGGAGGAGACGTAGAGTTGAGGGTACCAAGCGAAGGGAATTGCCTGTGGACAGAGGAGACAAGTTCATACTCCGAAAAAATAGGAAAACGAGAAAGGCTACTGGGCCACATAATATCTTCTCTTCTTGCAGAGGGCCCCCAAAACAGCAATACCTGGGGAGGAGATACCTACGGCATTCTGAGATTCGGGAAAGCACCACTGCCGCTGAATAAAACGAACCCAGCAACTTCCGAAAACAGAAAATCCGCCAAAGGAAACGCCAAGGCATGAAAAGCGCGCGCTGGACGTTGCGTCAAGCCCACCGCGGCCGGGCGGAAACATCCTCCCCGCGACGAAGGATCCGGGTGTGCGCGAGCAAAGGAGCGAGCGGGGAGTTCTAGGCCCAGGACAGCACCTATTTCCTGCTGGTGTAACAGAGCACCTTCTCTCACTACTCTGGCCATACCACCCCCGCGATAGAGGAGCAACACAGCTGTCTCTGTGCGCTCCGGATCAGCGCTTCCTAGATTTCTAGCCGGATCGTTTGGAGAAGGGCTCTGCATCTTATTTCCGGTGGCGGTGAGGTGCAGTTGCCATGGTGATTAGAGAAAGGCCGAGATCTGTCCAGCTGCGGTGAGAGGAACGCTGAATCGCCGAAGAGAATTGACAAACACATTTTTAAATTATTTTCCAATAGAATGGCGATCAGTCCACGAAGCGATGCAACTTTCTCCAGTCAGAAATCAACACCTTCAGAGAGTCCTCGAACAAAGAAATTTCCACTAACTGAAGAGGAAATATTTTATATGAATTGTAGAGCTGCCTACTTAACTGTCTTCAAAAGCAGCTTGGAAAACATTATTTCTAAAGATCAACTTTACTTAGGTAAATTTTTAAAATTTTTAAATCTTTCACCTCAATCACAAATAATACTTGTCTTGTTGGGCAGCTCTTCAGCATGCAGGAAGAAATCCATCCCAAAAGACCATTAATAAGTATTGGACTCCTCAAACTGCCAAACTGAATTTTGATGATTTTTGTATAATTTTAAGGAAGGAAAAACCTACTTCAAAAGCAGAACTACTAAAATCATTTAAGCAATTAGATGTAAATGATGATGGCTGTATTTTACACACTGACCTTTATAAATTTCTAACAAAGGTAAGATCTGTAAAACTGTTTTGTAATGTGCAGCTTTAAAATAAATCTTGTTTTTTTTTTTCAGAGAGGTGAGAAGATGACTCGAGAAGAAGTAAATGCCATAATAAATTTGGCTGATGTAAATGCTGATGGCAAATTTGACTACATCAAGGTACATAAGCTCACATTGATGTAAATTTACATGTTTTACCCACTGGACTTTTTTTTTCCTGTAGTTTTGTAAATTATATATGACAACCAACGAGCAATGTCTCAAGACTACACTAGAAAAACTAGAGGTTGACAGTAAATTGATGCGTCACCAGTTTGGAAACCACATCGAAGGGTCCCCTGAAAGGGACCCATCACCAGTACCAAAACCATCACCTAAAATCACAAGAAAAACTGATCCAGAAACATTCTTAAATAAAGGTATTTACTTTTAACACTAAGAATTTCTTGATATGTCAGACCAAATAATCATTACTTGTTGCAGGTGACACCAGGAGTTCTTTACTGTCAGCAACCAGGAAGTTCAAAACATCTGTTTCCTTCACAGTTACCATGGGGGCTAATGGTAACCGAAACTCAAAGTTAATGGAGCCAAATTTAATAAAGGTATAGTATTTTAAGTTAACAGATGACTTTTTATTGTTTGAAATAATTTTTTCCTTCATTTCAGGACTGGCAACACATGCAATCAAAAGGTTGCTTCTTCTTAGAAGAAGATGGTGAAATCATTAGTCATCAGTACAGGATGCAAATAGCTCAGAGGTCCATGGTTTATCTAACAATTAAGCCATTAAACCTGAGTCAAGTTGAAGGCAAGTTTAAGTTTTTTGTATATTTTTAAAATTAAGGTGTTTGGGCTTTTTTTTTTGTTTGTAGGAAAACCATCCCCTTGGTTATCCGTTGATACTGCCTTGTATATTCTCAAGGAAAATGAGAGTCAAGCAAATCTACAGCTTGTGTGTTTTACCGAACTACGAAATAGAGAAGTATACATATTTATTTTCTAATGTTTAATTTTATGATTGTTTTATTTCATTGTTTTGAGAAAAGGTGTTTGGATGGACTGGTGAACTAGGACCTGGAATTTACTGGTTAATTCCTTCCACAACTGGCTGTAGGCTGAGGAAAAAAATAAAACCAGTAACAGATGAAGCCCAACTTGTATATAGAGATGAAACAGGGGAATTATTCCTTACAAAGGAATTTAAGTAAGTTTTGTTTATTAATGTTAGAATTATAACAAGAAATAACTAGCTATTTTTATAATTTTAGGTCTACTTTATCAGATATATTTGAAGTAATTGATTTAGATGGAAATGGTCTTCTTAGCCTTGAAGAATATAATTTTTTTGAATTGAGAACAAGTGGTGAGAAATGTGATGAAGATGCTTGGGCTGTCTGCAGAGGTAAGCACTTTTCTTTTCCTTAACAGATGTATATGTAAGAAAAAACTTTTGGTTGTTTAAACAGAGAATTTTGATACAAAGAGGAATGAACTAACAAGACAAGGATTTATGGATTTGAATCTAATGGAAGCTAATGATCGAGAAGGAGATCCTTGTGACCTTTGGGTAACTCTACACTCTATGGGCTACAATAAAGCTCTGGAGTTGACAGAGGTAAAGTATTCTTAAACTTTTGCCAATGGGTTAAGGCTGAAACAAGATTTTTTTTTCCTATCAGGCATGTCCATTTGTCATTGATATCTATGCAGAAAAATGCAAGCCAAAAATTAAAGCTGTCCATATGGAGGCATGTAGTGGACAACTTGAGAAGGCCATTTGTAAATCTGTTCTTAGCAACGGTGATGCCAAAGTAATGGATGGCTATGAAAATATAATCGTGCATACTTACAGTTGTGACACCTGGATAACGTCAGTTATTGAAAACAAGGTATCAATTATGAGGTGGTTTTCCTCATTTTGGAATAGCAGCTTATGAAATCTTTTTTTAATAGTCAGATGAGAAAGTGATTATTCACATCAGCAATGAGCTAAGTAAAAACTGCATAAACAACAGAGGACTCAACATATTTGCAGTAGAAGTGGGACCCAAATCTACAATGGTAATGTATTATTTTCTAATTAAAGCCTTTTGACTCTCCCCCTTCAATGCCCTACCCTCCGCAGCCTTGAAGGGAAAAGATAAACACCAGCTGCCAGTCTTTTGGTTGTACAACAAGAAGGTCTGGACAATGAGAACCCTTTTTCTAGATTGGTTCCATCAATGCTTTGTCGCTGAAGTCAGGAAGTACTTTGCCAGTAAGCGACCACCTTTTACAGTTTTTTTGATCTGGCACAATGTCCCTGGCCACACGGAACCCCATGATTCAACACTGAAGGTGTCAATGAGGTCTACTTGCTCCCCAAAACAAGGTTCCTAATTCAACCTATAGATTGGAGGTCATGAGGGCCTTTAAGTCTCATTTCACGTGGGAGGTACTCTGTGGAAAGGAATGTCAACGCTATGGATGAGAACCCCCAATAGAGAGAAACCATGATATGAAGCCGAGATGGCCTTTTAGAAAAGAAAACTATATAAAAATAAAAGACTGAAAGATTAAAACAACAATAACAAAAGGACATCATAAAAGTCTATAAAGATAATACCATTGATTATGCTACAGAAAAAGCCATGAAAGTCATCAAACCTGAAACAATAAATTCCTGATGGAGAAAACTGTGTCCAGATGTTGTGCATCATTTCACAGAATTTATGACAGACCTAATCAAAGAAATGAAAGACGTGGATATGGCCAAAAAAAAAAAAAAAAAAAAAGTGGGAGGTGAAAGGTTTTAAGATATGGATCTTGGAGAAATTCAAGACACCACACCAGAGGAGTTAAGACAACAGGAGAGAGTTGAGTGATTCTGAACCAGTGCCAAATGATGTGGAAGAAGACATAGAAGAAGCAGTGCCAGGAAACAAAATGACATGAGACAGTCTGGCATAAGGGTTCTGATTATTCAAGATCACTTTTGACTTCTTTTGCAACATGGAAACTAAAGCAAACAGTGGAAGATGGATTGTACTGTATAGAAACATTTTTAGAGAAATGAGAAAGCAAAAAAGTCAGACAAAAATTACAGTGTAGCCGGGTGTGGTGGCTCATGCCTATATCTCAGCACTTTGGGAGGCTGAGGTGGAAGGATTGCTTGAGGACAGGAGTTCAAGATCAGCCTGGGCAACATGGTAAGACATTGTCTCTACAAAAAATAAAATTAGCTGGGCATGGTGGCACACACCTGTAGTCCCGGCTACTCATGAGGCTGAGGCCAGAGGATCACTTGAGCCCAGGAGTTCGAGGCTGCAGTGAGCTATGATTGCACCACCACAATCCAGCCTGGGCAATGGAGCAAGATCTTGTCTTGAAAAAAGAAAAAAATTACAGTGTATTTCCAAGTTACACCAAGTGTGCCTGCCTCTTCTGCTTCTGCTACTCTTGAGACAGCAAGACCAACTTCTCTTCTTCCACCTTCTATTCAACATGGAGATAATGAGGATGAAGACTTATGATGATCCACTTTCACTTAATGAACAGTAAATATATGTTCTCTTATGGTAACAAATAACATTTTCCTTTCTCTAGCTAACTTTATTGTTTATGTTCCATAAGGCTTCTGGTCAACATAGGCTATTAGTAGTTAAGTTTGGGGGGAGTCAAAAGTTATGGATAGATTTTCCACTTGTGGGGGTGGTTGGCATTCATAACCCCCATATTATTTCAGGGTCAACTGTACATTGTTGAGCATTTTTGTGACTGCATAAAATGGATGTTGGTCTGTAGTTTTCTTAATTGGAAATGTCTTTGTCTTGTTTGGGTATCAGAGTAATTCTGGCCTCATAAGATGAGTTGGGAATGCTTTCTCGTTTTCTGGAAAAGACTGTAAAATTGGTGTTATTTCTTTAAATGTTCACTTGAATTTCTCATTAGAAACATCTAGGCATGAAGATTTATTTTGGAAGAGGTTTTTTTTTTTTTAATACAAATTCAATTTCTTTAACAGCTACAGGATATTCAGTTTACCTATTCTTGGTTGAGTTTTGGTAGTTTGTAGTTTTTGAGCATTTGGTCCATTTTATCTAAGTTGTCAAATTTATGTGCATAGAATTTTTTAAAATTGTCAATGCAGTCTGTAGTGATATCCCTTTTTCATTTCTGATATTAATAAAATGTGTCTTCTCTGTTGGTCTTGCTGGAGGTTTGTCATTTTTATTGAT